CGCAGCCAGTTCCCCTTCACTTCTCACTATCTTGATCTCCTCCCAAACCAAAATCCTATGTCTTTCCTTTTAACATAGGCTTACAAAAATGCAGTTTTCTGTGGGAACATTGAGGTCATGCATTCCAAATTACTTAAGGGAACGATTTTTAAATTTTAGGAATCTAGTTCTCCAAGATATCCCGGCTTGGGATATAGATGAACGAGCTATTTGGGAGAGATTTAGACGAGAATGAATTTTAGAGAAGTAGCGAGGTGAGGAGAGAGTCAGCTTAGCGTTTGGGTTTTGCAGTCAAATTTCAGCAAGGCGAACTAACCTCGCTGGTCTTAATTTTCTCATCGGTAAGAGGGAAAATAATAATGCTTACTTTGATGAATTACTTTACTTCAACATTTAAAAAACCGACTCTCCGTTATCTATTCTAATGATAAAAATATAGATAGAGCATCGTCCCCTGCTGTGAAAAATCTTATGAACAAGTGAATTGCGGTGAGGATTCACATAGTATGTGCTCAATAAACATTATTTTATTGTTTAGATTAGAAGAGGGGTGGAGGGAGAAATGAAAGTGGTTTGGAAACCCCAAACACTACCAAAGCCCTGGGGATGGAAGTAGAGAGGAATTTCGGGTTACGATTTGGTTCCGGGTCTGAGTTTCAACGTTGAATTCTCCCATATTTGGGCCTGAATTCTCAGAACAGAATAGGATGTAAGGGCTGAGATCATCTGGTACAGTTTTATGCAAATCGAAAATTCTTGCCTCTTGTCACTGTGCCCTGGCGAGAAACAACACCTCCACCCAAGCTCATCCAATCTCAGCCCCAACTAGGTGACGTCATCTCCCCGCCCTGCATCCCCAAGCCTCGGGGAGTCCTGTCTCTAAGCTACAGTCCCAGCTCCAGTCCCAGCTCCAGTCCCAGCGGCGCCTGCGCACTTTGGACCGGGGCGGGGAGGACGCGTGCGCGCCGCGTGAGGGCGGGGCTAGTGCGCACGCAGCCTTAGCTCCTTCCCCGCCCTTGCTCTTCCCAGTTTCTCCGTCAGCCTGCGGGTCCCGGCTGGCGGCTGCTTCCGGTAGGAGAGCGGTGTAGAGCGAGCAGGTCTCAGCTCCTCGTCATGTCATACGGTCCCTTAGACATGTACCGGAACCCGGGGCCCTCGGGGCCCCAGCTCCGGGACTTCAGCAGCATCATCCAGACGTGCAGCGGCAACATCCAGCGGATCAGCCAAGCCAGTGAGCCGGGGTACCGAGCTGGGGGGCGGGAGTTAAATAAATCTTTTTCTTCCTATCTCCCCAGCTGCTCAGATAAAGAATTTGATGAGCCAGCTAGGAACTAAGCAGGACTCAAGCAAGCTACAGGAAAATCTGTGAGTAACTTCCTGACAAGGTTGGGTTTTGTCAACATCCTGAAACATATCTTTTCTCTCTTAGGCAACAGTTACAACACTCCACAAATCAGCTCGCCAAGGAAACAAATGAATTGCTGAAAGAATTAGGGTCCTTGCCCCTTCCCTTATCTACTTCAGAACAGGTTGGTATTTTCTGTTTTGTTTATTAATAGGATGAAATCTCAAGTTCTTGCTTGATTTCCTTAGCGCCAGCAGAGACTTCAGAAGGAACGCCTCATGAATGACTTCTCTGCAGCCTTAAACAATTTCCAGGCTGTGCAGAGAAGGGTATCTGAAAAGGAAAAGGAGAGTATTGCCAGAGCAAGAGCTGGATCTCGTCTTTCTGTAAGTTGATTCCCAAAAGAAGACCTTTGCAATGACAGCAGCAATAATACCATCTACTTTCTAGGCAGAAGAGAGGCAAAGAGAGGAGCAGCTGGTCTCATTTGACAGGTAATAGAATTATTCATACAACCTGCTGGATAAGAAATCACCTAGTGTGCCTGTTTCCCTGCAGCCATGAGGAGTGGAACCAGATGCAGAGCCAGGAGGATGAGGTGGCCATCACTGAGCAGGATTTGGAACTTATTAAAGAAAGAGAAACGGCAATTCGGCAGCTGGAGGTGAGAGCCACGTCATGTTTTTTGTTTGACTCAATGTTAGTTAATTGTTTTTTGTCTTCCTTAGGCTGACATTTTGGATGTCAATCAGATATTTAAAGATTTGGCCATGATGATCCATGACCAGGGTGATCTGATTGGTATGTATTATTGATACCTTTAACCTCAAGGTTGTTAAAACATCCTCTGTCCTTCCTTTTGCAGATAGCATAGAAGCCAATGTGGAAAGCTCAGAGGTGCACGTCGAAAGAGCCACTGAACAGTTACAGCGAGCTGCTTACTATCAGGTAAAAGCGGGTACCAAAGAAAGTCACTCTGTTGAGTATCTTGTTTACATATTTCTTTCCTCAGAAAAAATCTCGCAAGAAGATGTGTATCCTGGTGCTTGTCCTGTCAGTGATTATTCTAATCTTGGGACTTATTATCTGGCTAGTTTATAAAACGAAGTGATTGCCTCCGATCGTTCTCCCGCTGAGCTGTTTTCAAGGGCAAGTGCTTGTTGAAGTCTTGCCAGAACAAACTGATCACAAGAAGACAGCATATATCAGAACGTCCTGTAATCATTTAGTTAGAAACTAACTACTAACTAGTCTTTGGAATTCGTGACCTATGGAGACAGTAATTATCAATTTATTGATTCTATTGATTTCTCAAATTAGGAATTAACTTATGTGGATTTTGCTTCCTCTTGTATTCTGATTGCCCTTCATCCCAAGTGTTTACTGAAAATTCCATTCTAGATATTCTTGTTTTGACAAATGACACTACAGTCTCGTAATATTGTCTTTTATGTATATACAAAATTTACCTTTTTACTAGCATCTGAGATAGAGTTACTTTCTGGTACCCAGTATATTGGAGTCTGTCAGAAACTCTATAATAGGCCACCAGTTTTTATTATTTAACATTTTTATTTGAATTTCTAAGAAGCCTATTCTCTATCTATTTTGAAAGATTTTGGCACTATATTTAATTGGAAGGTAAAATATTGTACATGTGATCCAGAGTAAATGAGAAGTCTCTATCTGAGCTGGTCAGTTACTGGAGTACATGTTACTAATCTGGGTTTAAAGTTTACTTCATTATCTGCTAGTGTCATCCACAGCAGTTCATCCTCATCCACACTAAGCCATCCTGTTAGCTTTTAAAGGAAGTTAATTTAATTAACATTAATATACTCTATGGGCTCCCTCTCCCACCTGTCTGCATAGAAAGGCAGAATTAGACATAGCATGCTTTGGAAAAGCAAATAGGAATTGTTGGGAATGATTTAATCTTGTTGTTGTTGTTGTTGTTGTTCACTTGTGGTTCTACATTCCTGGTGAATGATGAATGTTGCTGTCAAAGGGCTGCCCCCTACCTTATAAGGGTTGCTGGGCATTTGAAGGCAGGAAGATTTTTAAAGATAGATTGAGGTTGGTTTAAAATTATTCCTGTAAACCAACAATAAAGCAAAGAAGAGGTTCATTTTTGTAAATAACACTGGTTTCAAATAGTGATGTTAGACTTAACCTAATTTATAAACAAGAGATTAATATCTCCATGCATAGTTTTAGACAAAAAAAGATGTTTCAATAAAATTACTGTCTTGTAATATAAATGTTGTCCACTTCCCTTTTCCACAGGCCTAGAACAGTTAAAGGGAACATAATTTGTTTAGGCTCCCACATAAATGTGAATCTGGCCAACAACTTTGGTTCATCCTTTAGTGAATTAGAGGATTTGGCTACCCTGAGTATATTTATATTCATTTCTTCTGTTCTCCTTCTGTTATTATACTTAATCTTCTAAACTAAACTAATGTGAACAGTAGGGAAGCAAGGGCCCAAATGCATAAGTTTCTTTGCACTGTTGCACTTACTTAATACAAATAAATGTTTTTTAAAGCTTTTGTAGTATGTTTTTATGAGTTAACATCCTAATGTGGTAGGTATTAGGTAATGTGCTGTCATGAGAAAAATTGAGACTTCCAAGAAAACTGGACACCAGGTGAGGGTTGGTTTGGAGACGGAATAGGTGTAGCTGCCTTTCCTTGAAAAACAGTGTGTAGAGATGGCTGAGTGCAATGGCTCACACTTGTAATCCCAACACTTTGGAAGGCTGAGGCGGGAGGATCAGTATATCGGTACGTCTGAGCCCAAGAGTTCAAGATCAGCCTGGGCAGTATAGCAAGACCCCATCTCCATTTTTTTTTTAATGATTTTTTAATTAAAAAAAAGAACAACAGGATAGAGCTGTTGGGGTGGCACAGTGGCCCAAAGAGCAGCTTCAGAGATAATTCCTTGGTTCTATGATCCCTGTTTAACTCCAAATTACAGTCGGACTTGGATACATCATTTGTAACATTGTAGGAAAGAAAAAAGTCTTGGTTGTGAAAAACGATTTGCATTTGGGTAAAATAAAGTGACCATGCTTTTGTTCTGTAATACTGTGTGACCTGTGGTTGTTGTAATGGTGATCATGGAGAGCAAATATGAACTTGGCCTGGATTTTAAATGGCCTAGAATTTGTGGTAGTTGCCAAAGAGGTTCTCCTAGGTGGTCTTAATAAACCTATTCACAGAATTCTCCTTATCTGTGCCTTGATTATCATTGGG